TGTGTACGGGTGGCAGTGTATTGGTTAAAAGCACGAGGGCTCGAAAACAGAACGTACGGCTCTGCCACTCTTTCGGATAATCTTCCGGAAGTCACTCAACTTCTCTAAGCCTCAGTTCGCTCATCTGCAAAATTGGGCTAACAATAGTACCTCAGAGAGGATTAGACAAAATAATCCACGTAAAGGGAATATTAGTACCGTGCCTGCCATAAAGTAAGAGCTCGGCAAACGCTGGCTATTATTATTACCTGGGGGTGGGTCTGCTGCTGCCCTGGGGAGTAGCCGAATTGCTGCTGGGACCCCGCGGGGGACCTGGAGTAGGAGCCAGGGTAGCCGCCAGGGGACGGAGACCCGAACCGGCCCCCCGGGAAGCTGCCGCCGTGTCGCGGAGAGTGACTGCTCCCGTACGGCCTAGACCGGGGCCCGTACGGCGGCGTGTGGTGCGGACTCCCGTACCCGTCTCGAGGGGAGGGCGGCCGTGGTCCGCCCCCGCCCGGGGTTCCCCGGAAGCTGCTTCCGCTACCCCAACCTCCTCCACCCGGACCAGGGTAAGGAGGAGTTGGGGGCCGAAAATTCTGTCGCTGCATATCAGGAGCCAAAGCCGAAAACCTCGCAGCCGCGTTCTCCCACCGGAACTGTATCAACCGGCCCTCCGCAGAGAACTGCTAGTCCTTTACCAAAACAGTCCTCCGACCGCAGCCACCCTACGGCACATCAGTTCCGGCGTCACAAAGGTTCCGCCAGGGGCGGCGGGATTACCTAAATCACTGACTTGGCGAGAGACTCAGTGGATTTAAGTGAAAAGAGGAAGAAAAGGAGACAGGAAAGGACGGACACCCAAGCCCAGCAACAACCTTTCCAGTCTGAGTGCCCTTGGTCTGACCGACAGACTAGAAGCTGGCCCAGCAGGCGACTAGTGCTCAGCCCCGCCCGGCGGGGGCGGGGTCTGCGGCGTCCGTGGGCGCCCCCCAGTGGCGGCGGGTGGCGCCGCACGGAGTTCGCCGCTTGCACCGGGACCGATGCCATCTGAGACGCACGCGATGCTGGCGACGCTGGCGAGGGTGGCAGCTCTGCGCAGAACCTGCCTCTTCTCCGGCCGGGGCGGCGGGAGGGGGCTGTGGACTGGCCGCCCGCAGTCAGGTACCCTCCGAGATTCGGTCTGGGTGGCTAAAATTATCTTGAAATGTTTTCTCTGTTTTGCCAGATATGAACAATATAAAGCCATTGGAAGGGGTAAAAATTCTGGATCTAACAAGGTTTGTATTGGTTTATCTACATTTTGGTGATTAATTAATTTATTTATCATTTTTAACATTGTAGAGTCCTGGCGGGACCTTTTGCTACTATGAATTTAGGAGATCTTGGAGCAGAAGTTATAAAAGTGGAGAGACCAGGTAAAGCTATTACTCCCTTTAAAAAATAGAAACAAAGATTAATAGCTCATGTTATTATTTTCAGGAGCTGGTGATGATACACGAACTTGGGGGCCACCTTTTGTTGGGACAGAAAGTACATATTATCTCAGTGTTAACCGAAATAAAAAAGTAAGAATATCATCCCTTTTTTGCTTTTTGTGTAATATATATATATATATTTTTTAATTTTTAGAGTATTGCTGTTAATATCAAGGATCCAAAAGGGGTGAAAATCATCAAAGAGGTACAGTATGATGTATAGAAAGCATCCTACCAGAAGTCTGACTCATGTTCACCTCTTCCATCAGCTTGCAGCTGTTTGTGATGTGTTTGTGGAAAACTATGTCCCTGGCAAACTGTCTGCAATGGGCCTGGGATATGAAGATATAGACGAGATTGCTCCTCACATCATCTATTGTTCCATCACAGGTATTTCAACCCCACACCCTTGTCAGTTAAAAGGTGCTGAATATGTTTATTTTTGTTGTTTTAGGGTATGGTCAGACAGGTCCAATTTCTCAGCGAGCTGGTTATGATGCTGTTGCCTCGGCTGTTTCTGGTCTGATGCACATCACAGGGCCTGAGGTAGGTATCCTTCCTTAGAATATTCATAATTTTTTCTTCTTTCTCAACCCAACCTTCAAATCAGAATGGAGATCCAGTTCGCCCAGGAGTAGCTATGACTGATCTTGCCACTGGCCTGTATGCATATGGAGCTATTATGGCTGGATTGATACAAAAATACAAAACTGGGAAAGGACTGTTCATTGATTGTAACCTACTGTCATCCCAGGTAACAATCCAACTAACATTTCAGATAATGTTCTATTTTATTTATTTACTTTTTTTCCTGGTAGGTGGCGTGTTTGTCTCACATAGCTGCAAATTATCTTATTGGTCAAAAGGAAGCAAAACGTTGGGGTACAGCTCATGGCAGTATCGTTCCTTACCAGGTAAGACTACAGCAGTCTAGGGTTGGGCTGTTATAATATTTACCTGTGTATTTATTTCTTTTAGGCTTTTAAAACCAAGGATGGCTATATTGTAGTTGGAGCAGGAAATAACCAGCAGTTTGCCACCGTCTGCAAGGTAATCTATAATTATTGGGATTGGTCGATGATTCTTATACTGGAAAATTATTTTTTTCTTTTAGATCTTGGATTTGCCTGAGTTGATTGATAATTCCAAGTATAAAACTAACCACCTTCGGGTACACAATAGAAAAGAGCTTATTAAAATATTATCTGAACGGTAAGTTTGGATGTTGTATTCATCCATTTAAGTGTAAAAAATTTATCCTTGTTTGTCTTCTTAGGTTTGAAGAAGAACTGACCAGCAAGTGGTTATATCTTTTTGAAGGCAGTGGAGTCCCGTATGGCCCAATCAACAACATGAAGAATGTATTTGCAGAACCTCAGGTTTGTTTTTGAAGTTTAACAACGCCTCTGTTATTTGGATTTGATTCATTCATTTATTTTTCAGTCACTGAACAGACATGAATGGGCACCGACTATGTACCTGCCATTGTGTAGGGCTGTAGAGAGCAGTCAGAAATGGAGGAGAAAAGAGAATACCTACAATCTTGAGAAACTCCGTCCAGAGGAGAACTTAAAAAACACACTAATAAAGGAAGATATTAATTGCGAGGGAAACACAGAGATGGGAATAACAACACTATGAAGGGGTAGGAGTTAGGATCTGCTCTGCAGGCTGGTGAGAGGTAAGTATTAAAAGATATTTGTATGTTTGAAAGATACTTGTATGTTTGCCAGTAAGACAAGTTTGGGCGTGGCAGATAGTAGATGGTAGAAGAAATGGTGTGTGTGTGTCTCACAGGGCCTTTTGAGAGGCTGGAGTCCAAGGAGTGGAGCTTGGTGAGAGGTGGGCTAGAGTGGTAGGTTACAATCAGTTTGTGCAGTGCCTTGTCTAGCATGCTGAGCAGATTGCATCGTATTCAGTCGGAGAAGGCAAGTCGTTGAACGACTGTCACTAGGAGAGTGTGAGGGCTGCTTTTCATTTTAGAAACATCTCTCAGGAAGGTAGTGGATGGATAGAGGGTAGAGGAATGTCAAAAATAGCAACAGGAAGCTGTCTACCTTCTGTTGGAGCAGAAAAGACAAAAGAAGAAGGACAAAGAGAGTGGGGCTCCTGGAGAAAGGATTAACGGGAAAGCTTTCTAAGAGGCAGAAAGTTGATTGAAGGTGGAGGATGACAAAGAAGGAAGCATTGAAGAAGACTGAAAGTGTGGATGACACTGATAACAGGATGAGCTGAGAAAGGTTTGGTGCTGCAGTCGTGAGTTTCACTTTGGGCATATGGAAACTGAAGCGACCACGTGTGAGGATACCCACTACACAGATGGAAACAGGGTCTTCAGCTCAGAGAGAGAAAATGCAAAAGGGCGAGATTTGGGATCCTAGAGCATCCAGGAAGCGTCTTTGTGTGGAATACAGGGGAATAGAGGCAAATGGAGCCTTTCCTTGTTTCCTGCTTCCCTTTTACTTAGGAGATTAAAGTGACAGTTTCATTAACTGCTTTTACCACATTAAACATTGTTGAGGATTTGGATTTGGGTAACATTTTGTCTTAATAAGAAACCTACTAAAAAGTAAGTTTTTCAAAAAATGTTTTACTCTTACATGATCAAGTCTTTATCATGGAACCTGTCAGCGTTAACATCTAGGATTTAATGTCAACCAACGTAAGCTTTTAAAAAGCCATATTAAATCAGAAATGACTTAAAAATAAACTCTAGATGAACTTGATCTATTTAAGTTAAAGGATTAAGTTATATACATGATGGAGCATCAGAGATTGAGTCCTTTTTGGGTGGGCCTTGGAAAGGGAAAATGCAGAAAGTTCTAATTTGTTTTGCTTTCGAAGAAGAATCATCCTTTTTATGTATTCATATGCATAATTTGATCAGAAAAATGCTTGATATTCTAACCTTTTAATTAGGAGGGAGGAATGTAGAGATCATGTTGTAAAATTGTTTTCCAGGTGAGGAATCTGTGCAATAAATTTGAGAAACACTGAAGGCTTTATTGTATGCTTTTTCTGGATTTTTTTTTTTTTTTTGAGACAGAGTGTCACTTTGTCAGCCAGGCTGGAGTGCAGTGATACAATTATAGCTCACTACAGCCTCAACCTCTGGGCTCAAGTTATCCTCCCACCTCAGCCCCCCAAGTAGCTGGAACTATAGGAATGCACCACCACACTCAGCTAATTTTTAAATTTTTTGTAGAGACAGGGTCTCACTATATTGCCCAGGCTGGTCTCAAACTCCTGGGCTTAAGTGCTTCTCTCACCTAGGCCTCCCAAGTGCTGGGATTACAGGTGTGAGCCATCACACCTGGCTGAATTTTATAATTTACCTTGTGACATTGAAGACTCTGAGAAGTTCTGCAGGAACCTAGCGTTTCCCAGTCTTATTTGATGGCCAACCCAGTATTTCCCAGAGTTTGGATGATGTTACTTTAAAAGTTACCTTTATAATTAAGTAGAGCAATGTAAGTGTTCAAGCTTTTAGCCACAGAGCTCAGTTCAATTAGTAAACATGTATTGAGCTCTTTTATCATAGTTACCCTGTTAAGTCCCCAAATCATGAAGATTATTCATAAAACAATAATAATGACAACAATAATAGTAGCTAAGACTTGTTGAGTGCATACTAGGTGCCAGGAAATTTACTAAGCATGTTGCATACACCATCTCATTTAATCCTCACAACTCTGGGAGAAAAGTATCCATTTTAGAAAAGAGGAAATTCAGACCCAGAGAGGTGAAGTGCTTTTCCTAAGGCCATAGACCTAGTGAATTACAGAACTGGGTTTTAGACATGTTTCTACCTGATACTGCTGCTCACATTCTTAACTACCATAGCCCTGTCTATGGAGAATTTATGGCCTCAATAATGTCCATGAATATTTCCAAGATGGGCTTCAGGTATTTTGACTTGAGGGTCTTCAACCTGTGAGTTCTATTATTAGTTTCTGATATTCTGCATTACCCTGAAACGTCTTCCTAATTTAGAACCAAGGTAGCCCCTTTCTCTCTGAATCTGAAGCTCTTTGTATCAAACAGCCTTTTGTTGGGATGTAGTATCTCGTTTCTTCCACATTACGTAATGTAACATACATGAAGTAGATCAGGATATAGCTAATTTACAACTTTCCTGCATCGTTCCTGAATGTTCCTTTTTCATTTTTTTAAGTGGGAAAAATGAACACTATATTTTAAATCTTCCTTATACACTCTAGGCAATACTTAAACATTTAACTCTTAGCAATTTGTGTTTTTAATGGAATAGGGTTTTCCTTTTGGGTCATTTTCGTAGGGTAACTTTGGTTGTCCAAACATACTCTGAAATACGTTGGGGATTATGGTTTCAACACATGTAAGCCTAAGGCCAAAGTATGAGTAACACATGATATTTTGTTACATTTCATGAACAAACCACTGTTTTGTGGTATAATACAAAACATAGCTAAGTAGTTTAGATTACTATCAGGCATTACAAGGTTAGGTTTTCAATTTATGGGATTACTCAAAGCTCATTAGAAGTATTTTCTCTAGCTCTAGGGAATGCAGCCTAGAAAATAGTGGTTTCCCTTGTGAAAACGGTGTGTTTTTAGTCCATTTATTATATTTTTTAGTTTATCTCAATTATGTCCTTTTGTACTTTAGTACAATAGTTGAATTCACAAATAAGCTTACAAAGTCTGTTTTACCAATGAGCCAAAAATGGTAAAAAGAAAAGAGGGAAAACACATTGTTGTTATTTATTAACTTAAACTGTCTTCAGAATGTCACGGACACTCTGTCAGTGACACTTTTCAGAGCAAACCTACTGTGATTGGTAGAACAGCTCCGAGTTGTAGTTCTGTCTCTAGCATACACTACAATGCCAGTTTGTCTTTCTGATTTTTTTTGGTTTTCTCATTTAGAAAAATGGGCCTAGTATCCTGTATTCTGCTATGTGAATGTTCTTTCAAGGTATGCTAGGAATAACATGAGCTTTGCAATTACATATAAATGGGCTCCTATTCTCTTGCTGTATGTATCTGTGATCTCGAGCACATTATTTAACCTCTTTGAGCCCTAGTATCCTTATCTGTGAAACAATGATAATGGTAGAGTGTACATGATCGGATTATTGTGAAGATTAACTTAGGTTCATGTAAGTACCAGAGACCAGGATGGATGCAGGGTAGCTTCTCACTGCATGGGAAGTTCTCTCCATTCTTCCTTACAATAGAAATATGATTATCCCAGCACTTTGGGAGGCCGAGGCGGGCGGATCACGAGGTCAGGAGATCGAGACCATCCTGGCTAACACGGTGAAACCCCATCTCTACTAAAAATACAAAAAAATTAGCCGGGCGTGGTGGCGGGCACCTGACGTCCCAGCTACTTGGGAGGCTGAGGCAGGAGAATGGCATGAACCTGGGAGGTGGAGCTTACAGTAAGCAGATTGCACCTGGGCAACAGAGCGAGACTCCATCTCAAAAAAAAAAAAAAAAGAAAAAGAAATGTGATTATCACTTTATTCTTTCACACACTGTTTCTTAACTTTTGTTTACATATTGGTACTTCAAAATTGCACTGAAAACTCTTAAAAAAATAACAGCAAAACAACAAATGGATTGTGACTATATAGCTGATACCTGAAGAATTGGGCCGAATCCGATCCAGCACATGTTTACTGACCTTTTGCTTTGCATAATGCATTGGAGTAACAAATGATCTCTTTCTGAGTTCTTGATAAGTCGACATTTCAAAACGCTAAGTGATTTGTTTTTTGATTTTTTTTAAGCCAAATCAGAATGCATTATAGGCCATTACTTTCAAATTTTCCTTTATAATGGAGTAGAGCAATGTAAGTGTTCAGGCTATTAGCCACAAAGCTCAATTCAGTTAGTTAACATTTATTGAGCTCTTGGTATTATAGGTGCCATGTGAGGTTCCCAAACCACAAAGCTTGTTCATCAAATAATAATAATAACAATTATTTCTTTTGGTTTAAAATGGAAACACTGACCATATTTTAAAAACTGAAGTATTGTCTCGTCTGCAGGACACCACTTCCTTCTGGAGTGGCTTGGGGCCTAAGGGAAAGGGCAGCAGCCATTGCTCTGGAAGGGAAGTGTGAAGGAAAACCTTCATGTAGCATCCGCATGTAAGTCTTAAGTACACCCACATTAAGGAAATATTTATACATGTAATTTTTGAATAATCATTTACATCTGGGTCTCTATCTGCAATCCCTTTAACTTAATTCTTGCAAACCTTTTCTCTTCTTGCTTTGACTACCAGGAAGCTTAAAACAGAATCTGTGGCCCAATTATATTAACTTTGTGATATATTTTTTAGCTTGGGTGTTATTTTTCTTGGTCCTGATTTTTGTGGTGTGTCTTTTATTTTGTTGTCTATTAGTGAGTGATAAAATTTGTTGAGTAGGGAAGAGCATTAATATAATACATAAGTCAGAAAAAAATTCTAGGAAAACATTTTGCTAGAAGAGAGCTAGTTCTCAAATGATTCAGACATTCGACTTGTAACGCGTAATGGTTCAACTTACACCTCATCTGCTCCCCCTTGGAAACTGCATTTGTTTTGGCAAAGCCAAAATTGAGTGTTTAGAAATGGGGTGTTCTGAGAAGAAACCAGCAAATCCTAGTGATTCTGGACTGCCCTTGGAATCCCAGTGCTGGTTTGAACAATAATCCTGATTTTTAACAGCTTATTATGTGTGGCTCCACTTTGGGCCAAGGGAATTTAGTTGTGTTTAAGACTTCGAATTCCATCATGAACTTTGGTCTTGCCTCCTGTCAGTTTAAGATTAATTATGGTAATTCTCAAAGCAACTGAATGTGTGTCAGAATTTCTATCTGGATCAGCACTCCTCCTCTGATCCAGAACCCACGTCTGGGGAGGCTGGGTAAGGAAGTGGAATTAGGGGAAAGGCATGCATTTTAGACATTTCCCCTGAGTGTGCTTGGTTCTGACTCCAGGCCTTGTCTGCCCACTGTTGACGGTAACTTCTTGTACATTTGCTGTACATTTCATGGTTCACTCATACAGTTTTTTAGTCAGGGTGCATCAGATTTAGTAATATGTCTCCAGAATAACCATATGCTTTGAGGTATATTTCATTTTCCAACACTGAAAATGAAAGAGCTATTAGGCTATGAATCTGTAAACAGTCAGTCGTTCCCTGTGTAAAGTAAAATGAATTATCATAATTTATTAGCAAATTCAATTTTCTTTGAAGTGCTAGTTGTATTTTCAGGCTGCATCATAATGGTTAGTAATGACTCATTTAAAATAATACCCTAGGAAGTTTTCCATTTTAGATTATTAATGGTGGGGCATGATTGAAAGAGGAACAAAACATACTGAATGACTGAATGTCCTTTCACAAACTTCAGGAAATAGGGTTACTGGATCTTCATGTGGAGTGTTGCTTTTATTTTAAATCAAATGTGATCTCTACACCATGTGCCCCATTTCTTCTCTTGGGTTAATAATTCTCTCACAAGATATACTGAGTTAGGTAGTAAAATTGCATAGTAGTGGTAGTAGTAACAATAGTACTCCTAGTAATAGCTAACTCTTTTTGGGTATCTGCCAAGCTTTCTTCAAAGTACATTACGTATATTAGCTCACTTAAAACTCTTTGTCCTGTGAGTCAAACTTTCTTATTATCTCCATTTTATAATCCTATTAAGGCAGGCATTTTTATTATCCTCATTTTATAGGTAAAGAAACTGAGACATAGACAGGTTAAAGAAGTTACCCAGGGTCACACAGCCATTGAGTAGAACAGCTGATATGATCTGTGCAGCCTGTATGCAGAGCTGCTGCTGTAACCACTATCACAGAGCTGTCTTCTAGTCATTTTTATTGTTAATATTTTATAAATTTATGTCTCATTAAAGCACTGTTAAAAACTTTGATTCCCCCCCCTTTTTTTTTTTACAACAGATCACTGATTAGTAACAACATTCTTAAATTACAATAATGATCCTCATAATGTGTTATGCAGTTTATTTCTATGTTCATGATGTCTCTTGTGGCTAGCATTTATGGATAGGCCGTTTTTCAAAGTACTTTATATCTGCGAGAACCTTTAGTCCTACTATTATTTAGGTAATATTAGATAACAGTCTCTTCTTCATACGTTGTTGTGAGAATTAAATATGTTCATCTATGCAAAGTGCTCTGGAATATGTGGCTCATAGTAAGTGCCCTGGAATGCTGATCATTATGATCCATATGTTACAGCTGGGGAGGCTGAGACTTTAGTGAGGTTGAATACTTGCTCGCAGGCCCTTACCCACTTAGAGACAGAGCAAAGCTTTGAACTCGTACACTTGCCCTCTAGAGCCCACACCCAGCCACCACACAAACAAGAAATATCAGGACCTTGTCTTTGTTTACTTTGGCAAACCAAAGCTTTTGTTTAGCTTACAAGAAGCAGCATGGTATCAAGATTAAGAGGACAGAGTCTGGAGTCAGCCTTCCTAGATTGGAATAGCATCACCCTCCTTCCTTGATAGCTGTGCAGCCTTGGGAAATTTACCTCAACTCTCTGTGCCTTTTCTCATCTGTATAGTGGGAATAATTACAGCTTGTATCTCACAGGTTAGCTATGAAGATTAAATGAGAAAAACCTGCAAAACTTAGTACAGTATCTGGCATATGGTAACATTCAAATAATATTAGCTAACATGATTATTAGAATTGTATTTGCATTTCTTAAATATATTTTGAATTTTAAAGTCACTGCTTAAATCCTTGGAGCCACCAGATGCGGTGGCTCATGCCTGTAATCCCAGCACTTTGGGAGGCTGAGGCTGGTGGATCACTTGAGGTTAGGAGTTCGAGAACAGCCTGGC